CTGAAGGTGCTGGGTGCCAACCTCTGGTGGCCGTACCTGATGCACGAACACCCCGCCTACCTGTACTCGTGGGAGGTAATGGTGGTTTGGGACTTGCTTAAGGGAGGTCTTTTGCTCCCATCTGGTAGCCCTGGCTTCAGCAGGAGCCCAGGACAGGTGAACGGGCAGGTGTGGTCCTCTGAGCTTTTCTGAGCTTTCTGATGTTTCCCACCCTTGGTGGGAGGCCCAGATTTTTTATTTATTTATTTATTTATTTATTTATTTATTTATTTATTTGTGATGGTCTCACTGTGTCACCCAGGCTGGAACGCAATGGCCTGATCACAGCTCACTGCAGCTTTGAGCTGCAATCCTCCTCCCTTGGCCTCCTGAGTAGCTGGGACTACAGGCACATGCCACCATGCCTGGCTAATTAAAAACATTTTTTTTGTAGGCCGGGCATGGTGGCTCACGCCTGTAATCCCAGCACTTCGGGAGGCTGACGCGGGCGGATCACTTTAGGCCAGGAGTTGGAGACCAGCCTGGCCAACATGGTGAAACCCCGTCTCTACTAAAATATGAAAATTTGCAGGGCATGATGGTGCACGTCTGTAATCCCAGCTACTCGGGAGGCTGAGGCAGGGGAATTGCTTGAACCCAGGAGGCAGGGGCTGCAGTGAATTGAGATCATGCCACTGCACTCTATCCTGGGTGACAGAGTGAGACTGTCTCAAAAAAAAAAAATCCTTTTTATAGAGTTGGGGGTCTTACTAGGTTGCCCAGGCTGGTCTTGAACTCCTGGACTCAGGTGATCCTCCTGCCTTAGCGTCCCAAAGTGTAGGGATTCCAGGCATGAGCCACCTCGTCTGGTCAAGGAGAAGGCCTGATTTTGAAGGGCAGGTCCCAGGGCCAGCCAGTGAAGGGCAGAGCCTCTGATTGCTGCTTCTCTGCAGGCCCAGAGGCGACTTCTGGGGTGCATGCACGAGGGGTCTTCCTGCTGTAGGGCAGGCCAGATGGGGCTCAGGCTGTCGGGGCGCTCACACCTGGCGCTTTGGCTGTCATAGGTGCGGCTGACTGCACAGAAGTCACTGGGGCCTTTGACTTCTACACACTCCCTGTGGGGCTCCGCACTGTGCCCGTCACCGAGAGCCAGTGGGTGAGAGCCAGTTTCATTTGTGGTAGAGGCAGCGGAACCTGTGTCTTCTCTCTTTTGTGGACAGGATGGTGATTGCTCACACCAAAGCCTTGGACCCCTCCCAGCCTGTGACCTTTGTGACCAACTCCACCTACGCAGCAGACAAGGGGGTGAGCCTGGGGGTCCCCACCCCATTTCTCCCTTGCTGAACGGGCTCTGCTGCTCTGGTCCTAGGCTCTGTATGTGGATGTGATCCGTGTGAACAGCTACTACTCTTGGTATCGCAACTACGGGCACCTGGAGTTGATTCAGCTGCAGCTGGCCGCCCAGTTTGAGAACTGGTGTAAGACATCACAATCCCATTATTCAGAGCGAGTATGGAGTGGAAACGCTTGTAGGGTTTCACCAGGTAAGCGGTGTTGAACTTTCTGCTTGTGTATTCCCTAAGCCCTGGTCTCTCTTGCCTCCTGCAGGGCTGGTGAATTACCAGATCTCCGTCAAGTGCAGTAACCAGTTCAAGTTGGAAGTGTGTCTTTTGAAATCAGAAAACAAAGTCGTGGACAACCAGGCTGGGACCCAGGGCCAGCTGAAGGTGCTGGGTGCCAACCTCTGGTGGCCGTACCTGATGCACGAACACCCCGCCTACCTGTACTCGTGGGAGGTAATGGTGGTTTGGGACTTGCTTAAGGGAGGCGGAACCTGTGTCTTCTCTCTTTTGTGGACAGGATGGTGATTGCTCACACCAAAGCCTTGGACCCCTCCCAGCCTGTGACCTTTGTGACCAACTCCACCTACGCAGCAGACAAGGGGGTGAGCCTGGGGGTCCCCACCCCATTTCTCCCCCCTAAGCCCTGGTCTCTCTTGCCTCCTGCAGGGCTGGTGAATTACCAGATCTCCGTCAAGTGCAGTAACCAGTTCAAGTTGGAAGTGTGTCTTTTGAAATCAGAAAACAAAGTCGTGGACAACCAGGCTGGGACCCAGGGCCAGCTGAAGGTGCTGGGTGCCAACCTCTGGTGGCCGTACCTGATGCACGAACACCCCGCCTACCTGTACTCGTGGGAGGTAATGGTGGTTTGGGACTTGCTTAAGGGAGGCGGAACCTGTGTCTTCTCTCTTTTGTGGACAGGATGGTGATTGCTCACACCAAAGCCTTGGACCCCTCCCAGCCTGTGACCTTTGTGACCAACTCCACCTACGCAGCAGACAAGGGGGTGAGCCTGGGGGTCCCCACCCCATTTCTCCCCCCTAAGCCCTGGTCTCTCTTGCCTCCTGCAGGGCTGGTGAATTACCAGATCTCCGTCAAGTGCAGTAACCAGTTCAAGTTGGAAGTGTGTCTTTTGAAATCAGAAAACAAAGTCGTGGACAACCAGGCTGGGACCCAGGGCCAGCTGAAGGTGCTGGGTGCCAACCTCTGGTGGCCGTACCTGATGCACGAACACCCCGCCTACCTGTACTCGTGGGAGGTAATGGTGGTTTGGGACTTGCTTAAGGGAGGCGGAACCTGTGTCTTCTCTCTTTTGTGGACAGGATGGTGATTGCTCACACCAAAGCCTTGGACCCCTCCCAGCCTGTGACCTTTGTGACCAACTCCACCTACGCAGCAGACAAGGGGGTGAGCCTGGGGGTCCCCACCCCATTTCTCCCCCCTAAGCCCTGGTCTCTCTTGCCTCCTGCAGGGCTGGTGAATTACCAGATCTCCGTCAAGTGCAGTAACCAGTTCAAGTTGGAAGTGTGTCTTTTGAAATCAGAAAACAAAGTCGTGGACAACCAGGCTGGGACCCAGGGCCAGCTGAAGGTGCTGGGTGCCAACCTCTGGTGGCCGTACCTGATGCACGAACACCCCGCCTACCTGTACTCGTGGGAGGTAATGGTGGTTTGGGACTTGCTTAAGGGAGGCGGAACCTGTGTCTTCTCTCTTTTGTGGACAGGATGGTGATTGCTCACACCAAAGCCTTGGACCCCTCCCAGCCTGTGACCTTTGTGACCAACTCCACCTACGCAGCAGACAAGGGGGTGAGCCTGGGGGTCCCCACCCCATTTCTCCCTTGCTGAACGGGCTCTGCTGCTCTGGTCCTAGGCTCTGTATGTGGATGTGATCCGTGTGAACAGCTACTACTCTTGGTATCGCAACTACGGGCACCTGGAGTTGATTCAGCTGCAGCTGGCCGCCCAGTTTGAGAACTGGTGTAAGACATCACAATCCCATTATTCAGAGCGAGTATGGAGTGGAAACGCTTGTAGGGTTTCACCAGGTAAGCGGTGTTGAACTTTCTGCTTGTGTATT